TAGCTTGTTTTAAATCAAAGACTACACCTTCCTGAGACAAGCGTTGATTACACACAAAATGAAGACTGGCCAGGGCCGTGGCTCAAGCCTGTAATCCCAGAATTTTGGGAGGCCCAGGTGGGTGTGTGGGTAGGGTGGGGGATCCTGGGTATCTCGTAAGCCCAGGAGTTCCAGACCAGCCTGGGCAATATAGGAGAGCCCCACCCCTACCATCTCTTAGAAAAATATAAATAAATAAATAAATAAATAAATAAATAAATAAATAAATAAAAGCCGGGCATGGGGGTGCGCGCCTGTAGTCCCGGCTACTTGACGGGCTGAGGTGGGAGCCTGGAAAGTCGAGGCTGCGCCACTGCACTCTATCCTGAGCTACAGAGCGAGACCATATCTAATGTGGGGGGGTGGGGTAAGAGGAAGGGGGAGCGGGGAGAGGGAGAGAGAAAGAGAGCGGGAAAAAAGAAGGAGGAGGAAGAGGAGGAGGAGGACACAGGTGTGACCATTGTCCTCCAGAGCTACAGATTCTGGCATTCTAAAGGAAGAAGGACAAAGAAACCAAAACCAGTTTCTCCAAGGCTTCAGCTTTTCAGTCTGACCATTTGATCTACATTCCATTATTTTGGCAGCATGGTGGGAGTGGATTCGGAATGGACAAAAACCCTTTTCAGAATTAGATCAGCTAATTAAAATGCACACAAACTTCTTTGTTCCTTCACCTCAAGGAGCGTCCTTGGAAAGCAAACATACTTCGGGGCATTTCAGTGGGGGCGCAGTGCGAGGGTGTCCTTTGCGCCTCAGCTCCGGAGAAAAACGAAAGGTGGGTGGGAAACTAGGATAGAGGTGAAAAGTAAGAGGGGACTGAATCAGCGAATGACAAAGGGAGCAGGGCTCCGGACAGGGGTAGGAGGAAGAAGAGGAGTGACTGGGGCTTGTGTCAAGCTTCTTCTGAATGGCTAGACAGCCGCCAGGTGGGAGAGGCGGAGGGTGAAGAGGCGGGTTCCGCACGCGGTTAGCCTGGGGCTGATCTAGTCTTCAGCTTTCACCGGCTGGGAGTCCGGAGCTGCAGCAGAGGCCACACCCAGGGCTTGGTGGTCCCGCGCTTTCCGGAGCTCAGCAGGCGCTTGCTGCTTGAACCGGTCAAAGAAGGAACGAATGAATGACCCTTTTGCCAGGATGGAGACCCGGGGGCCTCAGGGAGCTGCGAATCCCATGGACTCCTCCCGCAGCCTGGGGGACCTCGGGCCTTTTCCGCGGGAGGTAGGGCGCGGGGCTCCGCTAGCTCCGGGCGCCCGGAATCCCGCGACGGCAGGGGCGAGCCGAAGCCAGGGCGGCGGCCACGAGGACAGAACGGCAGATCGGGCCCTCGGACCTCGGGCCGGGGAGGAATTGGACCGTGAGTCCTGGGTCAGAGAGAAAGTGCTCTTTCTCCTGCACCCAGAGAGGTGGTTAGGGACTCGAGGGGACCCTGCACGGGAAGAGGTGGCCGGTGCAGAGGACCTTCCTCATGCGGGTGGAGAGGACCACGGCGAGGAGCCCAACTACCCTTCTGTCTTTCAACGACAAAAGCGAATTTCTGGCAGGCGTGTAGCCCCGCCGCGGGACGCAGCAGACCCACCCAAATACGTGCTTGTGCGGGTGGAGGATTATCAGGTAACACAAGAAGTGTTGCAGACCTCCTGGGCCAAGGGTCGCATGACCACGAGGACTGAGGAGCACTTCGTGACCGCGCTCACTTTTCGCAGCAGTAGAGAGGGACAGCCTGGGGAACGCTGGGGCCCTGCTGAATCCCGGGCTCTCCAGGCACGAACAGGGGCATCCCGCGTCCACGCCGCGGGGAGGAGGGTTTCACCGTCTCCAGGGACTTGGCTCGAGGAAATTAAACTCTAATGAGTAGCTCGAGAAATGTTCCGGGATGGTGGATGAGCGATCATCCTTAAAAGAAAATGCTATTCTGGGAGCTCCAACCTGCAATTAACCTACAGAAGGAACCTTTTGAGAGGCTGGTGCAGCGCTTCGGGGAGGCAGATTAAGAACTGTAAGCAGCATAATACCTCCTTTGTGGCTTGAATTCCTTCGCTGTCTGGGGACCTAAGTCATTCAGAAGAGGTGGAGAAAAGATATTTTCAGATTGGCAGAATGTGGGAGTTTTGAAATGAGAAAACCTGTTGTTAATTTGCATTTTGGAATAACTCTCAATTGATCTCTTTTCTGTTCCCCGCCCCCCTCTTGTTTCTCTTTAGGACCTAGAAACAGAAGTGAAGTTTGAAGTCTGCTCTCTGCAAAGAGGGTGGGAGTGGGTGGAGAAGAGGCTTGTTTTAAAAGCCAAAAACAGAAAGTAAAAAGAAATGGGAAAGTAAAACCAAAGCAGCAAGTGACTCTCTTCTGATGTGCACTTTTCATTTTTCTCCCCCACATTTCAGTGTTAGAAAGAAAACGAGAGGAGCTAGGGAAAGAAGGAGTTGGGGACAGAAGACTAAGATTTCAACGTGAAATTCCATTTACAAAGGCTTTACTGCAAACAATAGCTAATTTAGTCCTGTAAACATGCATTTATCATACATTTTAATTTTAATATTAAAAATACTGCATGTAAATGTTCTGAACTAAAGGTAGATAGCAATATGTAGTTTGCCATAAAATGAATGCATGTCTTATTCTTTTCCATAGTTCTTCATTAATGAGACTTGTAGTCAAGAATAGATTGAAGATACCATTCTCCTTGTGTAGTTCAAAAAAATCTCCTCTGGTAATACTGAAACAACTAATTTTTCTTATTTTGTTTGTTCCTCTTTATTATTAAATACTATGTGAATTAACTCTTTAGTAGTTGGCCTGGTTGAAGCTCTGTGAGGAGCAAAGCAGCCCTCTCCAGGTGAACTGCTTGACTTTACCACCTGAAGGAGTATTTACTGCAAGAATTAACAAAGCAGGTAGGACTCTGGCTTTTGATGAGCAAATAGTTTTTTGAGACAGAGTTTCTCTCTTGTTGCCCAGACTGCAGTGCAACGGCACGATCTTGGCTCACCACAACCTCTACCTCCAGGGTTCAAGCGATGCTCCTACCTCAGCCTCCTCAGTAGCTGGGATTACAGGCATGTGCCATCACCCCGGCTAATTCTGTATTTTTAGTAGAGATGGGGTTTCTCCATGTTGGCCAGGCTGGTCTTGAACTCCCAACCTCAGGTGATCCTCCTGCCTCCGCCTCCCAAAGTGCTGGGATTACAGGTATGAGCCACCATGCCTGGCCAATATCTTAGGTTTTCTAACTCATGTTTATGAGAAGTACTAGAATCACCTTAATGTTCCTGAATTCTGCAAGGCCTCTTGGCTGGAGAATCATCACTAGCAGTTCTTAGGCCTGTGAGACCCTCACTTGGGAGAGGAATTCAGCATCTGAGCTCATCTGTGTTCAAAATTGCTTGACAGGTAGAAAAGATTCATCCCTTAAAATGAATCTCTTTTCCTTAACAACCCTCCCTGACTCCAGTGGGAGATTAACTTACTTGGCATGTAAGTTTCAGACCTGAGCTTATTAATTTGGTTGAATCATCACATGTCCCAGGTGACTAATCATTGAATATAGAGAACAAAAAAAGTCTCTTTCACAATAACCAAAAATGGTAAGTAGCATCACTCAGCTGCCTTCTCTGGAGGCAATTTCTGGCGTTCAGCTGCTTGGGTTCAAAACTGGCTCTACCTCTTTATTAACTTGTGTCCTTGGGCAAGTTGCCTTATCTCTGTGTGCCTCTGTATCCTGATTTGTTAAGTGGGGACAATAAATAGTATCAACTTCATAGAGGGTTTTTTTTTTTTAGGGTTAAGTTAAATGAAAATACTTAGAACCCTGCCTGTCATACAATAAATCCTCAAAGTTAGTTACATTTTTTATTATTAGCACGGTTATTGTTTAGTTCACTTTTCATCCTAACTAGGCTTTAGTCTTTTGTTTAGTAACAAAAAGCAGAAATTGTATAACACAAGAAAGCTAATGAAAGTCAAGCCGGTGGTTTTTAATAAGACTCTTCTCTACTCCTGAAAGAAAGGACTTATTTCTAGCTTTTCCTAACCTTTAATGGATCAGTAAGTATATTTCTTAAATTCTTTAGAAATGACCTTCACATCTTCTGTAGGGACTCATGGTAAAGCTCAAAGGACTAAGGTACACTATCCTTAACAGTCACTGAAAAGAGTTTACATACCTCCTAGTTCTGGGCAGATGGGAGCTTTGAATACTTTCTTTGACCTGTCAGGTTAGTTTGTTTTCCCTCTGGGATTTTAAATCTGATGCCCTGTTGTCTAGAAAAGCAGAATAGACACAATTTGTTTTCATTTTGTCTTTCAGCCAAAAACGTATTTAGTCAAGTTAGCTTAACTCCTTTAAACCAAATATGTTTGAGTTAATTTTGTTTTGTTTTTGAGACAGAGTCTTGCTCTGTCGCCCAGGCTGGAGTGCAGTGGCACGATCTCTGCTCACTCCAAGCTCCGCCTCCCATGTTCACACCATTCTCCTGCCTCAGCCTCCTGAGTAGCTGGGACTACATGCGCCCGCCACCATGCCTGGCTAGTTTTTTTGTATTTTTAGTAGAGACGGGGTTTCACCGTGTTAGCCAGGATGATCTCGATCTCCTTGACCTTGTGATGCGCCCGCCTCGGCCTCCCAAAGTGGTGGGATTACAGGCCTGAGCCACCATGCCCGGCCTGTTTGAGTTAATTTTAAGTGATTTTTTTTTTCCTTTTCTCACTGTTTCAAGCAATGAAAATTTATTTTTAAAGTGCTTACTCAACTTCCCTATTAACTGCCTAGAACATGTTTATAGATTTCATTTAATATAGAGTTCCTTTTCATTGGAAACAAAAAGTAGTAAGTCCAAATACTGTTGAATTTGCTTCACAGGTGTTCCTGATCCAAGCAGAACCCTGTTATTTGAAGAGCCTGAGAAATCTTATCCCGTTTACAAATGTCCTGGGAGTGCATCCAAAGTGAAACTTGGGCATCCTCAATACTAAGAAATCTCTGAGAATGCTGAAAAACATGATTATCTAAAATTGTGTTAGGTGGATGAACCGCATCAAAGACTTCCAGAAGCCACTCCAGTGACCATAAGATAAATGTCAGAATCGCATAACCCCCAGGATCAGGCAAGTGTTATCCTCTCTTAAAACTCTTTGTTAGACTAAAAGTCTTTCTGCTTTCTTTTTTTAGCCTGTTGCTCAGGCTGGAGTGCAATGGCACGATCTGAGCTCACTGCAACCACCTGCCTCCCGGGTTCAAGCTATTCTCCTGCCTCAGCCTCCTGAGTAGCTGGGATTACAGGCGCCTGCAACCACACCCAGCTAATTTTTGTACTTTTAGTAGAGATGGGGTTTTGCCATGTTGGCCAGGCTGGTCTCGAACTCTTGACCTCAGGTGATCTGCCTGCCTCAGCCTCCCAAAGTGCTGGGATTACAGGCTTGAGCCACCGAGCCTGGCCTCTACTTTTTATTACTGTCATGTAGTTAGTGATAAAATGCTTCTATCTGAAAAAAAATTTGTTGTTCTAAATTCTAAAAAATTCTCGTGATTATTGCTTAAATTTTAATAAAGCAGATGTGATTTTCAAATTACCACATTTTTATTTTTCTTTATTTTTTCTGTG